TATTGAACTCCTCTTCCTGGAAAAAGGCACAGACAAGTTGTGTAGCACTCACAACAGACCTAAGTAATTCCTAAACCATTGCTAGGTGGGTGACAATAGTGTCTTCTACCAATACAGCAAGACAGAAAAGAAAGATAACAAATGTTTACTTTTGGAAAGAAAGACAAAAGTATCATTTTATAAAGATAATGTAACTGTATACTGTATACCAAGAAAATTGATAAGTTACACTGAAAGCACAAGTTAATAGTATTCACAAAGATAAGTACAGAAAGTTGGATAGAAGTTTCAATTAACAAAAATTGATAGCATATATTTGATAAAGAGATTTCAAAATATAATTGGAGCTAAATTGAAAGTAATTACTAAAATAATATTGTGATTTTACATTGATTAAATATGCCTTATACTAAATGGATAACCAATGTCAGAAAAATGGGTAATTTGGTAATTTAATTGGAAAAAAATATTAATTCAGGGGACTTCAGTTCTTCAAATTCCATTCCATATAGGACTATATTTTCCATATGCAGATGAGAGCATTTCTATTAGCACAAAAGGCTCATGAAACTGCAATTGTCCTCCAAAACTAACAGTGCTTTGGGCATCTACATTAGACCAGTTTTTCTTGTTGTTTTCATGAAAGCTTTTTCCTAATAGCTAAGAAATATATTAATTATGGAAGAAAAGCATACCTTCATTCTCTTTAATTGTATTAATTCAAGCTAAAAAATAAAAGAAAGTTTCACAGAAAATTTAAATACATTTTAAAGTTTAGAAGATATGAAAGAACAAAGGCAAAGTCTCTGAGAAGAACAGAAAATCTCTGAACTAGCATCCATTCTCAGCCAGGAACTTGCACAGTGAGAGTCTGCCAAGCCCCAGAGGGAGGAAGTTTAATTAGGAAGATGTTTATCTACAGGGAGTAGTACTCTGATCATCCCTGGAGCACAGAAAATCCGGAGCTTCTTTTTGTGACTCACCACAAAGTTAAAGATTTATCAGAGAGACTATGCACCTCTTCAGATAATTAGCTCCTTTATAACTAAAACCCATATTTACTATTATTAAATTTAAAAAAGAAATAGGAAAAAAATCATTCCCTGCACAAGGAGTTTTCAGATCCAGAGTGTCATAGTTATTCATTTTGGAAGTTGATTTTTGGCTAAATAAAAAGGTTTATGGAATGATGGCCATCCAATGCAGAATCAACTTTAGCAGATGCATTTGGAAAAAATTCCAAGTGTTTATCATGATGTCAACACATTATCTTCACTCATAAGGACTGTAGAGCTAACGGAGTGTCTCCTAAGACATCAAATTCATATTAAGTTCTATTTAAAAAGAGTTTCTTCTGTGGTTTCATCTTTGCAAGAAAAGAAAAATTATACCACTTATCAAGAACTGACATTTTCTTTCAATATTGAATTTTGCTTCATGATCCAAAACCTAGTTGTAAAATTGGTAAGTAGCAAAAATTGGCAACACTTCAGCATAATGCTATCTCCCTTCCTTTCTGTAAGAACAGAGCCCCATATATGAGAAGAAATGTCCAACGCCACCCTACTGACAGCGTTCATCCTCACGGGCCTTCCCCATGCCCCAGGGCTGGACGCCCCCCTCTTTGGAATCTTCCTGGTGGTTTACGTGCTCACTGTGCTGGGGAACCTCCTCATCCTGCTGGTGATCAGGGTGGATTCTCACCTCCACACCCCCATGTACTACTTCCTCACCAACCTGTCCTTCATTGACATGTGGTTCTCCACTGTCACGGTGCCCAAAATGCTGATGACCTTGGTGTCCCCAAGCGGCAGGACTATCTCCTTCCACAGCTGCGTGGCTCAGCTCTATTTTTTCCACTTCCTGGGGAGCACCGAGTGTTTCCTCTACACAGTCATGTCCTATGATCGCTACCTGGCCATCAGTTACCCGCTCAGGTACACCAACATGATGACTGGGCGCTCGTGTGCCCTCCTGGCCACCGGCACTTGGCTCAGTGGCTCTCTGCACTCTGCTGTCCAGACCATATTGACTTTCCATTTGCCCTACTGTGGACCCAACCAGATCCAGCACTACTTCTGTGACGCACCGCCCATCCTGAAACTGGCCTGTGCAGACACCTCAGCCAACGAGATGGTCATCTTTGTGAATATTGGGCTAGTGGCCTCGGGCTGCTTTGTCCTGATAGTGCTGTCCTATGTGTCCATCGTCTGTTCCATCCTGCGGATCCGCACCTCAGAGGGGAGGCACAGAGCCTTTCAGACCTGTGCCTCCCACTGTATCGTGGTCCTTTGCTTCTTTGGCCCTGGTCTTTTCATTTACCTGAGGCCAGGCTCCAGGGACGCCTTGCATGGGGTTGTGGCCGTTTTCTACACCACGCTGACTCCTCTTTTCAACCCTGTTGTGTACACCCTGAGAAACAAGGAGGTAAAGAAAGCTCTGTTGAAGCTGAAAAATGGGTCAGTATTTGCTCAGGGTGAATAGTTAAGAAAGGCCATATATGGCTAACTTTTCTTTTTTTATTTGTAATTAAATTAAACCTTCAACATAAGCATTATACTTGAATGGAGCATTTCAATTATTCAGTCTTAATTTTTAATTGGACAGTTAATTAATTTTTCATTTTTTTCTGCAGAGTGTTTGTTAGAATCCTAGTTAAAGCAGCCATTTCACGGTGATAATCTAAGAGAAAGGATAATAGTCTATTCTTTTCACGTTCCATTAAGTAATCAGAAAAGTAATTTATTTTCTTATATAAATATTTTCCAGAATTGTTATTCAGTATAATGTTCTTACAGTTTATTTTGTGTCATTTAAGTCAAAGCCTTATAAAAATCTTTTCATGTTTTAAACTTTCTATATTGAAAAATTCATTATAGCATTCATAAATAACTACATAATTTAATATCCATAAGATAAAATTTTTACTTTAGAAAATACTAGACAAAAAGGCTTGGTTCTCAAGAAGAATGGCTTTATTCACATTCATGGGCCAATAAAAACCATATAACTCTTTAATATTTTTTTCTTACTTTGGCCTGAAAGATTTCTGAGAGTAAATATTTGTCCATTTATGCACTGTATACACTGTACACATTGTATTGGTCTCTGATGACAACTATCTAGACTTTCCTTCCATATTTGTGGAGCTGCCAATCTCTTATCCTCAATGGCAAGTTTCCATTTTCAGCAATTTTAAAATTATTTTTATAAGTACCAGAGGATAAATAATAAATATACAAAAATGATCAAATAATCTTAGAGACAAAAATATGCAGTCAAAAACTGTTAAGAGTATCCCTTAATTTAGAATAAAGTACTAGATAATATTTCCCATGTAATTAGACTATGTCTGCAAGTCACATTCGTTTGTTTGACTTAAAGTATATGAAATGGACTCTGTACACTCTCTGGGTAGGTAAGGCTCAGACCATGAACCTTATAATCTGTCATCCAAATAAATACATATATTTAAAGTGTAAATAAATTTTTCTCAAAATAAATGTTTAATTTAAATACCACAGGTATCCTGGTCATGCCAACTCTGCCTAGCATAGCATGAAGAGTAAAAGAAAACTAGAAGGCAGCTGCTAGAACTGAAAAGCATTTCTCAAACTCCTCAGATTTGCAGCAGCTGCATTTCAAAGATGCTTTAGCAAGAATGCTCCTTTGTGCCAACTTTCCATATCTTGCTCCAAGTAAACTGTGCGGTGATATTGAGAAGAAAAACATACTAACTTGGTAAGCATGAGCTACATAAACCATGACACAGTACATGAAGCATGAACTACATAAACCATGATCAGTATAAGAGGTAAATTTTTGGTTTTCACACCAAGAAACCAGATTGCTATGGACCAATTATATAATTCAGCTCATTTCTCAAAGGAAAAAACTGAGGTAGACATAAACCAAAATTACTTAGTCATTGGATTCACTTGGATTCTTACACTTCTCTGTAACATCACGCTGTTATATCTAACTTACCATTACCTAAAATGTTATGGGATATTTATTGGGTGTTAAGTCACATGCTAAACAGTAGATACGCAAAAACAATAGACAAGGTCTCTGCATTCACCAAAGTCATTGTCTGGCAAGGGGGAAAAATATGTTGCATTGTCCAGGTTACATTGTTGTAAGTGCAATGGATGCCCAAGGAGAGATTCATTATTAGTTTTGACTTGGAAAGATGCTAAAGGATTCAAAATACTATGGCAATATGTATCACACACAACCATTTTGAAAGTAAATTATTGATAAACATATATAAGAAGAATGTCAGTCTTTATTTAATTGAAAATGTTGTTGAAATAATTTTAGAATCGCATGAAGTTGTAAGAAATAACACAGTGATAGTTCTTGTTATACCTTGCCCAGTTTCCCCCAATGGTAACAGTTAGCAAAATTGTAGTGCAATATCACAACTGGGATATTGACATTATTATAATCCACAAATCTTATTCAGATTTTTCTAGTTTTACTCACGTGTATGTGTGTGTATTTGTTAAATACTATACAGTTTTAACACCAGTGTATGTTAATTTTAACCTGGCTCAATCTACCTAT